ATACCTCAGAAGGAATTTGGAAGCTTGTTTTCTGATCTCTGATACCATTTGCCAGAGAAAATCTGCTCTTTCTGGGAAGGATGAGCATTACGTCAGAGGTGGCAGTAGTCTATTACTTTTTTTTTCTCTTTGTTTCCCTCTCTTTCTTTCCTTTTTTTTTTTTTTTTTTTTTTTGAGATGGAGTTTCACTCTTATTGCCCAGGCTGGAGTGCAACGGTGCGATCTCGGCTCATCACAACCTCCACCTCTCGGGTTCAAACGATTCTCCTGCCTTAGCCTCCCAAGTAGCTGGGATTACAGGTATGCACCACCACGCCTGGCTAATTTTTTATTTTTAGTAGAGACGGGGGTTTCTCCATGTTGGTCAGGCTGGTCTTGAACTCTCAACCTCAGGTGATCTCTCTGCTTTGGGCTCTCAAAGTGTTGGGATTACAGGTGTGAGCCACCGTGCCAGGCCTCGGAGTTGGCAAGTAGGCTATAGTGGATAGAGGACCTTGGGGAAGTAAGGCCTTAGCTGTTGTCCAATCTTTGAGGACTGGATCTGTTGATTGTTCGTGTTTATATCTGCTGCAAGCGCTTAGTGCAGGGCCAAGTGTATCAAAAATGCCCACTGTGGTGGCCCAATCCATGTGCACCTTTCTAGGCTTCAGTTTCCTCTTCTGTAAACTGAGATCTTAGATCACATGTCTTCAGGCTATGACATTCTCTCTCTCTTTTTTTTTTTTTTTTTTTTTTGTGGAGACGGAGTCTCGCTCTGTCACCCAGACTGGAGTGCAGTGGTGCGATCTTGGCTCACTACAACCTCCGCCTCCCGGGTTCAAGCGATCCTCCTTCCTCAGCTTCCTGAGTAGCTAGGATTACAGGTGCGTGCCACCACGCCTGGCTAATTTTTTGTATTTTTAGTAGAGACAGAGTTTCACAGGGTTAGCCAGGATGGTCTCGATCTGACCTCGTGATCCGTCCGCCTCGGCCTCCTAAATTGCTGGGATTACAGGCGTGAGCCACTGCGCCCGGCCTCAAGCTGTGACATTCTCTAATCCTAGGAGGGAGATATCATTAAATCACTGGTCTGATTTTTACTCCTACTTTGTTCCTAGTAGTGGGACCATACAGAAGTGGGGCTACCCTGGACATGATGATGACCTTTTTAGGGAAGACTAGATGTGGCTTGTGTGGGAGGAGGGACAGTAACTGTAGAAGAAAATTTAGAGACCAGTATGACTTAGTACAGGCAAGGTAGACAGTTTTGCAACTTCATGAAAGAAAGCGTGCTCTTAATTCTGTAACCTAGGCAGGTTCTAAGTTTGACTTAAAAGAGGTGACATCCTTGATGCCAAGAGACCCAAGAAGAAGTTGGAATGCATTTCAGGTAAGCAGTAAATATTCTTCGAGGGCATGTGAGGGGACAGTCATCTTCTTCCTTTGTCCCTTAGGTCCACAGTTTTATGTGTGAGCAAGATGGAGGCTGACCTGTCTGGCTTTAACATCGATGCCCCCCGTTGGGACCAGCGCACCTTCCTGGGGAGAGTGAAGCACTTCCTAAACATCACGGACCCCCGCACTGTCTTTGTATCTGAGCGGGAGCTGGACTGGGCCAAGGTGATGGTGGAGAAGAGCAGGTGAGGGGTCGGGGAAGGGGCTGGAAGTAGTAGATGGTGACTGCCTGCTGTCCTTGGGTGGCAGGATGGGGGTTGTGCCCCCAGGCACCCAAGTGGAGCAGCTGCTGTATGCCAAGAAGCTGTATGACTCGGCCTTCCACCCCGACACTGGGGAGAAGATGAATGTCATCGGGCGCATGTCTTTCCAGCTTCCTGGCGGCATGATCATCACGGGCTTCATGCTCCAGTTCTACAGGTGGGACCTGGGGGCAGGGCCGTGGGAGGTACTCTCTGCCTCTCCTGGCCTTCCTCACTGGTAGGACGATGCCGGCGGTGATCTTCTGGCAGTGGGTGAACCAGTCCTTCAATGCCTTAGTCAACTACACCAACAGGAATGCGGCTTCCCCCACATCAGTCAGGTAGGAGACCTGAACCCCAGGCTGTCCTCGTGCCCCACTCCCAAGCATCTCTCTCCTCCCCCAGGCAGATGGCCCTTTCCTACTTCACAGCCACAACCACTGCTGTGGCCACGGCTGTGGGCATGAACATGTTGACAAAGGTATGGTCTGGGGCCGCTGCAGCATGGTGGCCGAACAACTCCTACTGTTCTCTTCCCCCAACAGAAAGCGCCGCCCTTGGTGGGCCGCTGGGTGCCCTTTGCCGCTGTGGCTGCGGCTAACTGTGTCAATATCCCCATGATGCGACAGCAGTGAGTAAAGGCCCCTTTTTCTCCCTACAAACTCCCAAGTCCATTAACTCCTGTCTGTGTTTAGGGAGCTCATAAAGGGAATCTGCGTGAAGGACAGGAATGAAAATGAGATTGGTCATTCCCGGGTGAGCAGAGGCCTCCCTTTGGGGTGGGAGGAATTTCTGACAACTTACTATTTTCTGCCCTCAGAGAGCTGCGGCCATAGGCATCACCCAAGTAGTTATTTCTCGGATCACCATGTCAGCTCCTGGGATGAGTAAGATGGGGAAGCCCTTCCATCCTGGGGAACCTCCCCTCAGCTTCTCCCTGGTCTCTTCCAGTCTTGCTGCCAGTCATCATGGAAAGGCTTGAGAAATTGCACTTCATGCAGGTATGTAGGGTTTGCTTTGGCATTTTCCCTGCTGTGGATCTGTCTTTTATTTGTTTTTATACAGAAAGTCAAGGTCCTGCACGCCCCATTGCAGGTCATGCTGAGCGGGTGCTTGTAAGTATCATATTTTGATGATTTGGGTTCTGCCCCTGATGCTTTGGTTTCTCCTTTCTTGCAGCCTCATCTTCATGGTGCCAGTGGCGTGTGGGCTTTTCCCACAGAAATGGTATCTGCTGTTCATTCCTTACTTGGTTTAATGGCATGCTCATAATCCACTTCTCTCTTTTCAGTGAATTGCCAGTTTCCTATCTGGAACCGAAGCTCCAAGACACTATCAAGGCCAAGTATGGAGAACTTGAGCCTTATGTCTACTTCAATAAGGGTCTCTAAATGCCCCACTTCAGCAAGGACCAGTCTATTCCCATATTCACCAGCTCCTCCTTAGCTACGTGCACACTTGTGTCCTCCTTCCCCTTTGCCAACAAGGCCTGAAGGCCAGGGTAGATTGGGGGGTGGGACAATGAATGCCTCATACTTACACCCTGGTACTGGTTGATTGGACCTCAGGGGAAAAAAGTGAAAAAGGGTAGCAAAGGCCAATGTCTTCTAGCTGCTTCCTCAACCCCTGTCCCCTGGAGACCAGAAGCTGAGGCCCTCTCAGGGAGGAGACATCCAAGCAAATCATTTGGAAAAGTTAGGAAACCTTTAGGATTCTGGTTCCAGCCAGGGTTGAGGAAAAGACCTTGGATCAAAAGGAAGCTTCTATACCTCTTTCTTCTTCGCTTCCTCCTCTCCCAAGCAATGGAAACTTTTACCCATGTAATTCTAGCTGAACTCAGGAAAAAGAAGGGGGAAAGGACTCTGTCCCCTTGGGGCTCATCACCCTTCCACATCCTCCTCCTCGTTGCCCCCTGGTCAGGCAGCTTCTTTTTTTTTTTTTTCAAGATGGAGTCTTGCTCTGTCGCCCAGGCTGGAATGCAGTGGCGCGATCTCGGCTCACTGCAAACTCTGCCTCCTGGATTCAAGCGATTCTCCTGCCTCAGCCTCTCAAGTAGCTGGGATTACAGGGCACCTGCCACCACGCCTGGCTAATTTTTGTATTTTAGTGGAGACGGGGTTTCACCATGCTGGCCAGACTGGTCTCGAACTCCTGACCTCAGGTGATCCGCCCGCCTCAGCCTCTGAAATTGCTGGGATTACAGGCATGAGCCACCACACCCAGCCCGGACAGCTTCTTTGGGAGTGCTGCTAACCTTGAAATTATCAGACACTTAGGAGTTATTAGTGCTAAAAAGGGGACCGTGCAAGGCAGCAGAGTTACATGGTTCTTCAAATCATGTCTGAACCTATTCTTGGAATCTTCTCTATAATAAGGGAAGTTCTCTTACCCCACTGCCACATACCTCTGTTTTAAAAGATAAGTCCACTAACTGTGAGTAAAAATGATATATATAGGCATTAACCACACACTTTAATGGGTATAATTTCCTGGCTGCCTCCCTTCCTCAGCCCATTAGGTTAAACACCAAAGAAAGACTGGTGTGTACTGAATAGGAAAGGGAAGTTTTATTTGGAACCTTCTAAGAGGAAATCAACCAGGACCAAAGAGCCTTAAAGGACACACAGCAATGCACAGCCACTTCCCTTCCCCAGCTTGGCTGCCCTAGGTGATTTCTCAAGCTCCTTGGGGGACTGTTGTTTCTCATCTGGAATCAATGTGTGTATGAGTTTTGTCTGGTAGGATTGCTGACTCTGTCCAACAGATATCACTGTGAATTGAATAAATTTGTTGAAAGAGCACACAGGCACACATACACACAAACTGTAAACTAAGTTAATGAAGCCTGAATGGAAAGCAGGATCTGGCCTTACTTTGGCCTTGGCATGTCAGAAGGTATCACAACTACTATATAAGGGGAACTTGTCTGATGCCTGGAGGCTGTTGTTTATTTCCCTCATTAAAGGGGAAATCCACCTGTCTCCACAGGAAGCTCCAGATCTCCCAGAATGGGAGCTGTGTTGCCCTAGAGCAAGAGTTGGCAAGCTATGGCTCAAGGGGCCAAATCCACCTGCCACCTGTTTTTGTGCAATTGGAAGCTAAGAATGTTTTTACATTTTTAAAGAGTTGTAAAAGGGAACAACAGGAATGACAGAGACCCTACCTATGTGGCATACAAAGCCTAAAATATTTACTGTCTGATCCTTGACACAAAAAGTTTCCCCTGCCCTGGAGCAGTGGTTCTTAAGCACATGCATCAACCGGGCGCAGTGGCTCATGCCTGTAATCCCCACACTTTGGGAGGCCGAGGCAGGTGGATCACCTGAGGTCAGGAGTTCGAGACCAGCCTGATCAACATGGTGAAACCCGATCTCTACTAAAAATACAAAAAATTTGCTGGGTGTGGTGGCATACACCTGTAATCCCAGCTACTCGGGGGGCTGAGACTGGAGAATCACTTGAACCTGGGAGGTGGAGGTTGTGGTGAGCCAAGATTGCGCCACTGCACTCCAACCTGGGCGACTCCGTCTCAAAAAAAAAAAAGAAAACACATCAGAATTAGCTGGCAGGCTTGTTAAAGCACAGATTGCAGGATCCATTGCCAGATTCTGTCACTCTGGGCTGGAGCCTGAGAACGTGCATTTCTAGTCATTGCCCGGTGATGCTGATTCTGTTGGTCTTGGCACCATACGTGGAGGAGCACTGCTCTAAGGGGAAAGGGCCTCCTCCCCGAGGCCAAGGAATTCACTGCAACTTGATTTTTCTCCCCGTTTAAAAAAGTTAAAATATAACTCACATACCATAAACTTAGTCCTTTTAAAGTGTACAATTCAGTGGTTTTTAATGTAGTCACAAAGTTGTACAAGCATCACCACTAATTCCAGAATTATTTTGAGACAGGATCTCACTCTGTTACCCTGGTTGGAGTGCAGTAGTGCAATCACTGCTCATTGCAGCCTCAACCTCCTGAGCTCAAGTAATCCTCCTGCCTCAGCCTCTGGGGTAGCTGGGACCACAGGCTAATTTGATTTTTTTGATGAGGTCTCACTATGTTGCCCCAGGCTGGTCTCGAACTCATGGCCTCAAGTGATCCTCCTCCCTCAGCCTTCCAAAGTGTTGGAATTACACACATGAGCCACTGCATCTGGTCTCAGAACATTTTTCTTAGCCCCAAAAGAAACCCCATACCCATTGGCAGTCACTCCACATTCTCCCTACCTGCCAGCGCCTCACAATTCACTTCCTGTCTTTAGAGATTTGCGTATTCTGAACATTTCATGTAAGTGGAGTAATGCAGTATGTGGCCCTCTGTGTCTGGTTTCTTTCCTTAGGATAATGTTTTCAAGGTTCATCCATGTTGTAGCATATGCAATTTGATTTTAGCTGGTGTCTGAACAGAAAAGTCTGTCTTTGAGCTAGCTTCTTTAGGACAGGAGACCTGGCTTTATTTCCAAAAGCAAATAGGAAAAGGGAAACATTACCAGAGCCAGTAGAGCTTGGAAACAACTCCTGACTGATGTTCTTTCAGAACATACAATGTTTCCCCTTCCTTCTCAGCTCCTCAAGCCTCTTGGATTTCCTGTTCTCTTATAGACAACTGCTCTTTTGGAAATGTCTGGAAGGTATGTGGTGGCTATAATGTTCAGGGACATTCTAAAAAGTGGTCACTCAAACTGCATCTCAGTCTCATTTTGTAACATCTCTCTTCTTTGAGTTGGCTGCTGTGGGATGTTGAATAAGAGGCAGTTAAGGTTACTAAAAGGCCTTGGTGTGGGAAGTGCTAATCCAGACTGTCCTATCCAATAGCTCAGCTTGAGCTTTCAGGTAAAAGGAGAAAGGGAAGTTGGGGCAAAATCCCCTGTGTTTGCCAAACTGAATTGGGGTTTCTTATTTATTGAGAGAAAGAGGGTATCACTTTCTTGCCCAGGCTGGAGTGCAATGGTATGATCATGACTCATTGCTTCCTCAGCCTCCTGGACTCAAGTGATCCTCCTGCCTTAGCCTCCCGAGTAGCTTCTTTTTCCTGAGTTCGGCTAGAATAGCATGGGTAAAAGGTTCCATTGCTCGGGAGAGGAGGAGGAAGGGAAGAAGAAGAGGTATAGAAGCTTCCTTTTGATCCAAGGTCTTTTCCTCAATCCTGGCTAGAACCAGAATCCTAAAGGTTTCCTGACTACAGGTACATGCCACCATGCCCAGCTAATTTTTAAATTTTTTGTAGACAGAGGGCCTCACTATGTTTCCCAGGTTGGTCTTGAACCCCTGACCTCAAGCAATCCTCATGCCTTGGCCTCCCAAAGTGTTGGGATTACAGGCGTGAGCCACTACATCCCACCTGGGGTTTCTTAGTGATGATGAAACCTAGCCTTTATGTGGAAGACTTACAACTTTTTGAGGCCAGGAATTAGAGACCTTGTGCCATGAAAATAATTTGGTCCTTCCCTAGTACTCAATTTTTACTTCTCCTCTAAGGAGCTTGACTTGTGGAATGGATAAATTTCTAAGAAACGAGAGATTGGCAAAAATACGTGTCACTTTTTATAGTACTTGGAAAAGCAGGATCAAGATAAAGGCAGAACTATGGACTTTCTTAAGCTGAGGGAAGACTGACTTAACTCTTACCTGTTTCCCATTTTTCCAACACTTAAGCCAAGAACAACTTCCTCTGGGCTCAGATGTGGGCTAGACTGGGCCAGGCTGTAAAACACTTTGACAGGTTTTTGAGAGGAAATTGACTGCTAAAGTCAACTGTGTTATTTGCCATGGGTCTTCCTTTGTCCATTTATTTTACCAACTTTTTTTTTTCTTTTTTTTTTGAGACAGAGTCTCACTCTGTCACCTAGGGTGGAGTGCAGTGGCACAGTCTTGGCTCACTGCAACCTCTGCCTCCCAGGTTCAAGCGATTCTTCTGCTTTAGCCTCCTGAGTAGCTGGGACTACAGGCATGCACCACCACGCCTGGCTAATTTTTTGTATTTTTAGTAGAGATTGGGTTTCACAATGTTGGCCAGGCTCGAACTCCTGACCATGTGATCCGCCCACCTCGGCCTCCCAAAGTGCTGGGATTACAGGCAGGAGCCACCGCACCTGGCCTTTTTTTTTTTTTGAGACAGGGTCTCACTCTGTTGCCCAGGCTGGAGTACAGTGGCACAATCAAGGCTCATTGCAGCTTCAATCTCCCTAGCTCTGGTGATTGTCCCACCTCAGCCTCCCAAGTAGCTGGGACTACAAGTGTGCACCACCATGCTTGGCTAATTTGGCTAATTTAGTTTTTTTATTTTTGTAGAGACAGGGTTCTCTCCATGTTGCCCAGGCTGGTTTCAAACTCCTGAGCTCAAGGGATCTACCTGCCTCAGCCTCCCAAAGGGCTAGGATTATAAGCATGAGCCACCACACCTGGCTATTTTACCAACATTGATCAAGCTCTGGTTGAGCCTTGTACAGGATATTATAGGCTTTAAAAGAAGAAGAAGAAAGACCTGGTATGCTGTACAAAAAACTGCAAACCAGGCACGCAGATATAAGTGTTACAAGAATCCAGAAGAAGCAGCAAGGAGATGGGGCTAGGAGTTTGTAAGCAGGGAACTGTATCTGTAATATGTAAATGAAGTTACTGGGCATCTCTTCAATGGTCAGTGTGAGTGGAATGTGTGGGAAAATGTAGTGGTGAGAGGTGAGATAAAGAGAAGTAGACAGGGACGAAGTCACAGAGAGGACCGTGTTGGGAAGTTTGGACTCTCTATTCTGTAGGTAGATGAAGTATTTAAAAGAAGAGGCCATGATATAGTAATATTTGGTTTAATGTGGTATGGTTGTAGTGTGTGGCGGAAATTTGAGAGGAAGAATTGTCAACTTGCAGGGCAGCAGGGAAGCCATTTGTATTTAGCTAGAAGAACATGGATTGAAGCAATGGATGATGGATTTCAGAGCAATTTGTGAAGTAGAACCAGAATTTTGTCCGTCGAACTTGGGGTGACGAAGCACTATGCCTCAGATAAAGGTACTATCTTCTAGGGAATTCAAACGGACCTAAGCTGCTATTTGGGCAGTTGAGACCAAGAGAGGCATCCTGGTAATAGTGCTGTGCTTCAAGACAAAAGACATTAAAATATTTTTACATTGCAATTGTTTTCCTCTTCAGGAGCGCCTGGTTACCT